GCCAAGGTGGACAGATCATGAGGTCAGGAGATCAAGACCATCCTGGCTAACACAGTGAAACCCCATCTCTACTAAAAATACAAAATATTAGCTGGGTGTGGTGGCAGGCGCCTGTAGTCCCAGCTACTTGGGAGGCTGAGGCAGGAGAATGGCGTGAACCTGGGAGGCGGAGCTTGCAGTGAGCCGAGATCGTGCCACTGCACTCCAGCCTGGGCAACAGAGCAAGACTCCATCTCAAAAAAAAAAAAAAAAAAAGACTAGGACCCAGACTATAGTATATGAGGACTTCTATTTTAAAAAATGAGAAAAAGTTGATGATATCTTGTGATATAAAAAATTTTTAAAGCCAAATAAATAAAATGTGAAAAAGGCAAACAACCCAGTGAAAAGTGATCAAAGAATACAAACGGGCAGTTCAGAGCAGGTAAAACTGACACTGCCAATGAGCATATATGAAAAGATGCCCAACCTCAGTCAGGAAACTGACTTTTCTCACCCAATTTAAGTCTAATTATAGCAAACCTCGGTGGAGATATGGAGCATGGAAACACTTACATCCTGCTTTAGAGGGGTAAATGTGGTACAGCTGCTTTGAAGAAGAATTTTGTAACATCTGGTATAGTTGAAGATGCAATTCAGCTTAATTTCCATGCCTGCATATACACACACTTAAAACAAAATTGGAAACATTCATTAATACCATTTAATAACCTGCTTAAGTAAAGTAAAGAGCTTAACAGTATGAACATCCTTCTGTTGTTAAACAAGAAAACTTATTATTAAGAAGCCTCCAGCTGAGGCTCCTAACCCCTGCTTCCTCTCTTTGCACTGTGAGGGCCTCTGGCCTGATAAAAGGTCACCAGAATCTTTGCACACACAGCCCAGAATCACCCACACCTGCCTGCTCCTCCACTGTCTGTGGGGATATGCGATAGCCCAAGCCCCTGCATGCCTGATTTATTCCTCTCACCATCCACCCCCTCATCCTTCTGCCCTTGATTTTGGTCAGGTTACTAAGGAGAATGAGTTGGAGAGGTCCACAGGGGATTCCAGTTCTCCTAGAAATCAAGACTGCAGGAAGCAGGCACGAGGGAGTGAGCAAGCACTTGGGAAAGGGCCTGAGCAAAGCAGGCTGAAGCTTGTATGCTACTGTTTGTTGTAACTGCGGGTGGAGTTAGAGGTAAGGTAAGAGAAGTAAGCTGGGAGAAAAGGATGGCCGATACACTCCACCTCCAAAACCTTAAGCTTAAATCTTCCCACTGGCCCCATGATAGCCCCTTACTTTCTTCCCTTCATTTCCAATCCACTTGCCATTACTTAAGCCATTCCTTTGCCAAACTCCATCTCACTTGTCCCTGTATCCTCCTTGCATGGCCCCCGCAGAGCTGCACCTCAGCCCTGGACCACTCCAGCCCTCTGTTTTCTCCTTGTCTGTACTTAGGTTGCCGTGTCAGACCCCAGCATTTCAATACCTCCAAATGAACATTTATGGACTCCAATCTCAACTAGTCCATATGTAAACCCCACTCATCTTTTTGGCTCTCTTTCAGCTGTCTCTCCAATTCTACCGGGTAGCTTTTCCACATGCTCTCCGTTTTCTAAGTCCACGTAGTTTTTACTCTCAGCACATGATTTGACCTCCTGTTTCACAAAGGACTTAAAAATCATTAGATAACTCCCTCAGTTTTCTCCTATCAACTCTATACACTGAACTGCATTGCTATCTGATTTTTTTCTCTTTTCTTTCTGTTACAATGGAAGAGGCAGTCCCATTCCTGCCTCAGGCCAATTTCTATGCTTAAGCTTTTGAACTAGCGTCTTCAACATCATTACCTGACCAAATAATCCTATTGTTTTTTGTATCCTCATTTTCTACAGCATTTGATTATATTCAAGTCACTCCCAGGTTAAACCATGACAAAAGGACTGTCTTTGACACAAGTCCTTCTCCAGATACTGCTCCAGCTCTTCTCTCCATCACAGGTATAGTGAACAACTATAGAGCAGTTTTTTACAAAATCATCCAGACTTCTAGGTAAGTGACTGCCTGGGGTCAGAGGGTGAACAGGAGAGAAGAGGGAGGGGAGAGAAACTGGGAATGACTGCTAATGGTTGTGGAGATTCTTCCATGGATAATGAAAATACTCTAAAATTGATTATGCTGATGGTTGCAAAACTCTTATCAACATACTAAAAACCATTGAATTGCACACTTTAAATGAGTGAAGGCTATGATATGTGAATTATACCTCAAATCAAGCTGTTTTTAAAAAATAGCTTACTTGGCCGGGCACGGTGGCTCATGCCTGTAGTCCCAGCACTTTGGCAGGCTGAGGCAGATGGATCACCTGAGGCCAGGAGTTTGAGACCAGCCTGGCCAACATGGTGAAACCCCATCTCTACTAAAAAATACAAAAATTAGCCAGGTGTGGTGGTGGGCACCTGTAATCTCAGCTACTCAGGAGGTTGAGGCAGGAGAATTGCTGGAACCTGGAAGGTGGAAGTTGCAGTGATCCGAGATCATGCCACTGCCCTCCAGCCCAGGCTGACAACAGTGAGTCTCCATCAAAAAAAAAAAAAAAAAAAAGTTTACTTTTGGCACAATGAAAGACATAGTTAGGGGATATCATGAGGCAGTCTTTTTATGGTGATGGGTCAGTTCTGTATCCTGATTATGGTGATGGTTACTTGCATCTACCTGTGGGATAAACGTTCACAGTACTATACGCTTCTGAAATATAAATAAATATTTTTTTTAAAAGAGCGTGTAAAAACAAACTGGGGAAATCCAAATAAGGTCTGTACCTAAGTTTACAGTATTGTATAATACTAATGGTAATGTTCTGGATTTGACATGTACTATAGTTATGTAAGACATTGCCATTGGGGGAAGCTGGGTGAAGGGTACATGAGAACTCTTGGTACTATTTTTGAAGCTTCTTGTGAAATTTAAACTATTTCAAAATGAAAACGTTACTTTAAAATTTTGTTTCAGACTTCTCCCTTCTCCTTTCCAAACCACAGGGAGTCCCTTTTTCAAACAAATATATTCCTAGACATGGTTGAATGATCCAGAGGTGGGCACCTGACCCAGCCCAGGTTCATTGGAATTTTTTCCTGGATTTTTTTTTTAACTTGTGTATTTTTCCATTATATCGTTATACTACAACTGTTAGTCCATTCTTCTGTTGATGAATTTTTTGGAGTGTTTCCAGTTTTGAGCTATTATGAATAAAGCACTGTAAAAATTCTTTTTTTTTCTTTTCTCTTTGCAGAACTTACAATCTGTGAAGATTCTCATACAAGTCTTTTGGGAGACATTTTTTTTTTTTTCATTGCTCTTGGGTAAATAACTAGAAATAAAATTCCTGAGGCATATAGTTATTTACTTTGTTAGAAACTGCTGAACAGTACTACAAAGCAATCATACCATTTTATACTCCAACCAGCAATGTATGAGAGTTCTGTTTTGTTTCATATTCTCACCAATATGTGATATAGCTAGTCTTTGGTTTTAGCCTTTTTAGAGAGTGTGAAATACTGTCTCATTTTGGTTTTATTTTGCATTTCCCTGATGTGTAAAGATGTTTACCAATTTTTCATGAGCTTTATTGGCCATTTGTATATCTTCTTTCCTGAAATGTTGGTCAAATGTTTGACATTGGAAGACCAATAATGCAACCATATAAGTGGCTTCTTCAACAGGGCATACCCTGCATTTTACCTATCATATAGTAGATTAAAACCAAGACAAGAAAAGCACACAGCAGTTAAAGCTTGACATTGATATATCCTGGGGTTAAGTTGAATGTTTTAGTGAAATTTTATGGAAGGGCTCCCCTTCTGCCTTCTTACCAGCCATTGGCGCCAAAGTACCTTTGCCACATATTCTTGGGCAGCTCCCCCATTTTATAGGTTTCAGAGCTGTGAAACAGATGCTTGGGCTGCAGCTGCTTGTGTGGCTGTTTCTGAACTTATCCTTCCTCCACTCCTACCAGGCAGGCTACAGAGTCCTGACAATGAATAGCTCTTGCTTGTCCTGCCAAGTTTTCTTCATGGCTGGAGAGAGACTTCACCTCCTACTTCCTGTCCTATAATTCAGCTGTTTATTTTTCCTGAGTGCATGGATAAACAAACAAATGAATAAATCAACAAGAAGCTAAGCCATCAGGACTTGAGTGCAAACCCATCATGATAGTAACTGGCATCTCTATGAAGCACTGTAGTTTATAACATGTTTTTACATATAAAATTTATTTTTGTCTTCAAAACAAAGTCATGGGGCATTATTATCATCTCCATTTTACAGATGAGGAAAATTAAGGCTCAGGGAGGTTAAATGAGTTGGCTATGGTCATCCTCCTTGGCTGTTGTTCCTGAGAAGGGAAAGCTGTGCCTGGGATTCACAAATAATGACATGGCGGAGACAACCCAGTCTCTATTAGCACAGACTAGTGTTGGGAGGGAGGCAGGTGGGGACGCAGAGGGCGAGGGGACCAAGGGAGCCTGAGGTGCTGGATTCCTTTAACTCCCAAAAGTGCTAACCTAGGGTAGCTCAGGGCACAAGGGCAGGTCTTTGTGTGGTATGAATTGAGAAGTCTTGCCAGGAACTCCTACCAGAATCTACTTCCCTGGCTATACAGAGTACCTCAGTTTTCATAATCATTCCTCTCCTCCTAACTAGGACAGTACTGCTTAAACTTTCCCATTGAAGTTTTCCAATTGCTGAGGCCATTTAGTCGTTAGGGATGATTGGAGTCTCCACCACTGAAGCCAGGAACCCCAAATCTGTTAGGACTCCCCAGAAGCTGCCAGAGAATTGCTGCACTGAAGAGTCTTAGGAGCAGGCAACTGATTTGAGGGGTAGGGGACCAGGCCATAGAGTTTTATTTGTATAGCACAGAAATTGCTTGCATATAGATTGTGTTTTTATTTTGGGGACTGATAGAGATTATGACAGGTGCCAAGTTCCCTTCAAGCCCCTCCTGGAAATAACAGTACAACTTACATGTAGTCATTCTTGGTATCCCTGGGAAGAGATGGAGAATTATTCAGTACATTTCTTCTTAGTGACAAGAAATTTCTAAGGTCATTATACAATAGTACCCACACTTAACCATCCACTGGGTCAGTAGGGTACTGCAGTTAAGAGTTAGGCTTCAGAATGTAACAAACTTAGGTTATGCCCCTTCCTATTATTCTACCAGTCATACCATACAAGGTCAGTGCGTATTAACTACATTATTATTACTGGTGGAGAAAATATAAAGTGACAAAAAACCACTTTGGACTTAGTTAACTTATATTAATTTGCATTTTAGAAATTACAACAGCACCTACAAACATTTGACAGATAGTGGTATAAAAATCTGTGAGTGGTGTTATTTTTCCAGACCACGGACAATGCTTTGTATCCAGATTGATTTGGACCTGTTGCAATGATTGCTCTGCAGAGGCATTTGTCCATCGTGCTGGCACTTCGATACAGTGGAAGAGCATGGATTTTGGAATCTTACAGGCCTAGATTCAAATCCTGGCTCTGTCACATGCTAACTGTGCCATCTTTGACAAGTTACTTAGCTTCTCTGAGTCACAGTTTCCTCATCTCTAAAATAAGGGATAATACCTGCCTCACAGGGCCAGTGGAGGATTGAGTCATATAATATCCATAGGAACCTGACTAATGTTGGGTGTCAAATAAATGTTCAATTGTTCTCTCACAGCTTGAGTGAACAGAACAATCCACATCAGTTTGAAAACAATTTTGGTTGAGTTGCAGAAGCCTGGACATTAAGGACCTCATACCTAGAAGGACTCGTAGCCCCACTAACTGAGAGCAGAAGGATAAGTATTCTTCACATTCAACAGTGCTTTAAATGTTTTATTAACAATGTCTTCTTCCAGTGCATGTAGGGAGAGCCCCAGCCTCCACCTACTCTCTTTTACCTAACTTATCATTCGTAACTTCTTAATCTCCCTTTCTTGAGCTTTCTCATTGCACTTAGCCTGGAAGCCTCAGGTAAGTGGCTCTACTCACCCTGCAGTGAAGTGGGTCACGGGCACAATGTCGCTGGGTCATAGACTATGGGTTTCTAAGGCCTGCCTCAGGGCAGTTAGACTCCTGCAATATCCCTTATTCAAGAGTGGTCCTGACTGCAGTGTTGATGGTGGTGGAGCAGACCCTCCATGGGTCACTTTCCTGAGAGTCAGGTAGGAATCATCCATTGGCTCAGAACAGCCCTGCCACTCTTCCAGGGATGGAAGGCTAGAGGCCATGCCAGAGACGTCTGTTCTACAAGCAGGAAGGCAGGCAGGGCAGAAGTGAATGCCAGTGGACTGTGCAGACCTCAGCTTGGGGAGGGCATGTTCTCCTGGGAGTGGAGGTGGTTTTATTGCCAGGGAGCTGGGAAGTTGCCTGTGGTTTTGTCTTCCTGTTCCCTGTACAGCTGCCTTCCACCTTTCTTCACTCAGTGGATGTGGGGGAGGACTGTGTGCAGTCTGAGAAACTGGACACGCTTGTGGAAGGACCCAGACCAGACTTCTTCCTCCCCTCAGCGCAATGTGCTTTGCCTGTTTCAAGAACGTCCCTTCCATTTCCTGTTCCTGGGGCTGCACAATATGCTTCCTCTCTTCCTTTGGACATAAGCCTGAAGAAAGATACTCTCTTCTTGAAGAAGTTTTCATCCCTGGCTATAATCTTTTTTCCCATATCCTTAGCAAGTATGGGCAAATGAGCACTCACGTTGCTACTCCCTGGTTTTGCATTGATCTCCTAGAGCAGGTGGCCACACTTGCACCTTTTTCTCAGAAGTGGGATTGGAGTAAGGAGCCAAGTTCACCTATCATGATCATGTGACATAGTGGTTTGAGATCATGTGACATACTGGTACGGGGATCATATGACATTGGAATGGGAACAAAAAGCAGGAGACCCAATATTTCAGGTAAATAACCAATCCAAGAATAAAAATTGCTATCTACTGACTAATGGATTCTCCAATTGTTAAGCCTATGTTACAGGACAAAGGCCGTCGCTTTGTAAAAGCTTGAAGTGCAGTTTGCTGCTGAGTACAGAAGACCTTTGCAAACAGAGAGGGGAGATTTTCTCTGTAAGGTTGCAAACAAGGTTAGTGCTGGCCTTCTTATGTCTTGTAAAACTTTAAAATTAACCAGTTTCTATTTCAAATCAGAGCAGGTCCTGGAAGATAAGATTCCCCGCCATGTTATCCTCCGTGGTGTTTTGGGGACTAATTGCCCTCATTGGTAAGTCACTGGCTGAGATTTAGCATTGTTCAGGATTCATGTGAGTTACACTTCTGCCTCCTAGGCACTTCCAGGGGCTCATACCCCTTCAGTCACTCAATGAAGCCTCACCTACATCCACGCCTGTACCACGGCTGCTATGGGGACATCATGACCATGAAGACCTCTGGGGCCACTTGTGATGCAAACAGTGTGATGAACTGCGGTAAGTGAAAAGCAGAGCAAATGACTGGCTTCCCGGAAAAACAGTTTCTTTTCTATTGACGTAGGGATCCGTGGTTCTGAAATGTTTGCTGAGATGGATTTGAGGGCCATAAAACCTTACCAGACTCTGATCAAAGAAGTCGGGCAGAGACATTGCGTGGACCCTGCTGTCATCGCAGCCATCATCTCCAGGGAAAGCCATGGCGGATCTGTCCTGCAAGACGGCTGGGACCACAGGGGACTTAAATTTGGCTTGATGCAGGTATTTAGCTAGAAACTTTCTATCAGCCCCACCAGATGCTGACTTTATTATCTGAATTTTCTAGCTTGATAAACAAACGTACCACCCTGTCGGTGCCTGGGATAGCAAAGAGCACCTTTCACAGGCTACTGGGATTCTAACAGAGAGAATTAAGGCAATCCAGAAAAAATTCCCCACGTGGAGTGTTGCTCAGCACCTCAAAGGTAGGCTGTATTCTGAGTACTTTGTTTAAATGATTTGAGCCTAATTCTCTGTGTTTCATTTCAGGTGGTCTCTCAGCTTTTAAGTCAGGAATTGAAGCGATTGCCACCCCATCGGACATAGACAATGACTTCGTCAATGATATCATTGCTCGAGCTAAGTTCTATAAAAGACAAAGCTTCTAGGCAAAGCTCTGTGGGTGGGCCAGGTTGGCAGAGTGCTCAGATGGCCGCCTTTGAGAGTTTTACGTGAATGTGTTGTATACAACACTGGCAAAGAAATGATTAAAATCATGAAAGAAAATTCATTTCCCAATTTTCTGAATGAAAATAAGC